AGAGAGGTGGTGGCAGGAGTCCTGAGGGAAACCACGTGGCGTCTGAGGGGAGAGTCAGAGATAGAAGGAAAAGGGGCACCACCCGACCGGGGGTGTGGGGGGCAGGAGCAGTGTGGTACCCCACATACAAGGCCCCTTGCGGCCCAGGCCTCCTCCTCCTGGACACTTGCTGCCTGTCCCTCCCCTCCACACCTCAGGGTGTGCTGGACCCCACCGTATGCTGCAGATTTTCAGCCCTTTGAGGTTATCATGGTGGAGGCTGCACAAGAAAAGCTGAATTCTCAGAGTGAAGGGCAAAAGCATATCCCTGGGCCCCCGTGTGTCTGGGGGCCCTTGGCCTGGTGCCAGCACCAACCACCGCTGCTAATTCCCAGAGCTGCTATCCTCTTGGGCAAACTTGCCCCTTGTGAGGGAGGAGAACCTGGGCTTTGGGGCAGGATACACAATACCAGCCTTGCTTGGGTGGAGGAGCAGAGATGGCTAGGGAGGAGGAGGTGAGCGGTCCACCTGGGCTCCTGAAGCAACTCCCAGGAAATCAGTTGAGTCAATGTGTCCCCCTCTTGTTCCTAGGGTGCGGGCTTCATGGCCTTCTCCTCCAGGAAGCTCCACCTGATCATGTCCTGGGTGGATATCCAGCCCCCATAGTTCAGGGCCTACTAGCAGCTGCTAGATCTTGAACTCCAGGAGCGCCCCACGCCTTGGGAGCTTGGCATGGGCTAAATACTCCCCCATTTGTTAAATGGGGTCCTGAAACCTGACCAGGGAAGACGGGATAAAGTAGCCATGGGTCATCGCAGCCCCTTTGAAGCCGGGCCTGGCCACCCAAAGGCAACTCAGGGGTGGAGACTGAGGCCTCAGGAGAAGCCCCCACTAGAATGCTCTCTGCCCCTCCCTTCCAGATTAACCAAAACCTGCTAATTGTGGAAGCCCTCGGCATGCTCCCCTCCCCCACAGCCTCTTCCTCCCTTCCCTCCCCTCCCCCTTCCATCCGAATGATAAAGGCCCCAGCCCGCCTGCCCCAGCCCGGCCTCAGGTCCCGGCCCTGCCTTCTACACTGCCCCACCGCCCTGCACCCTCCACCCGGCCAGGCCCCTGCCCACGCTGTCTACCGTCCCGCATGGGGCCCTGCAGCGGCTCCCGCCTGGGGCCCCCAGAGGCAGAGTCGCCCTCCCAGCCCCCTAAGAGGAGGAAGAAGAGGTACCTGCGACATGACAAGCCCCCCTACACCTACTTGGCCATGATCGCCTTGGTGATTCAGGCCGCTCCCTCCCGCAGACTGAAGCTGGCCCAGGTGAGCGGGCCCCGGCCCCCACTCTCTCTTTCCACGGCGCCGGCCGGCCGCCTGGCGGTTTCAGATCATCCGTCAGGTCCAGGCCGTGTTCCCCTTCTTCAGGGAAGACTACGAGGGCTGGAAAGACTCCATTCGCCACAACCTTTCCTCCAACCGATGCTTCCGCAAGGTGGGGCAGGCCAGGGTCGGAGCCCGGGGGCGCAGCCCCACCCATGTCTGACCCCCACACCCAGGTGCCCAAGGACCCTGCAAAGCCCCAGGCCAAGGGCAACTTCTGGGCGGTCGACGTGAGCCTGATCCCAGCTGAGGCGCTCCGGCTGCAGAACACCGCCCTGTGCCGGCGCTGGCAGAACGGAGGTGCGCGTGGAGCCTTCGCCAAGGACCTGGGCCCCTACGTGCTGCACGGCCGGCCATACCGGCCGCCCAGTCCCCCGCCACCACCCAGTGAGGGCTTCAGCATCAAGTCCCTGCTAGGAGGGTCCGGGGAGGGGGCACCCTGGCCGGGGCTAGCTCCACAGAGCAGCCCAGTTCCTGCAGGCACAGGGAACAGTGGGGAGGAGGCGGTGCCCACCCCACCCCTTCCCTCTTCTGAGAGGCCTCTGTGGCCCCTCTGCCCCCTTCCTGGCCCCACGAGAGTGGAGGGGGAGACTGTGCAGGGGGGAGCCATCGGGCCCTCAACCCTCTCCCCAGAGCCTAGGGCCTGGCCTCTCCACTTACTGCAGGGCACCGCAGTTCCTGGGGGACGGTCCAGCGGGGGACACAGGGCCTCCCTCTGGGGGCAGCTGCCCACCTCCTACTTGCCTATCTACACTCCCAATGTGGTAATGCCCTTGGCACCACCACCCACCTCCTGTCCCCAGTGTCCGTCAACCAGCCCTGCCTACTGGGGGGTGGCCCCTGAAACCCGAGGGCCCCCAGGGCTGCTCTGCGATCTAGACGCCCTCTTCCAAGGGGTGCCACCCAACAAAAGCATCTACGACGTTTGGGTCAGCCACCCTCGGGACCTGGCGGCCCCTGGCCCAGGCTGGCTGCTCTCCTGGTGCAGCCTGTGAGGCTCTTAAGACAGGGGCCACTCCTCCCTCCCGCTCCCACCCCCACCTTGTTGACAGGGAGCCAAGGCGAGGCGGCTGTCTGCGACCACAGCAGCCTCGAAACACCAGGCAGCAGCCTTGCTGGGAGTCCACGGTGTTTATTGGGCCACCCCACGCATGGCCGTGGCCCAGCTGGGCACAACCCTCACCCTGGTCTGTCATGCCTGTTTTTCCTACACTCAGCGGCAAAGCTGCAGGAGCAGGGCTGAGCCTGGAATAGCCCTTCCTAGTCCCCTCTTCTCAGCCCACTACCCATCCATCAGTCACCAGCCGTCACCTCCCCTCCCGTGCTCCAGGCTGGGGGAGGGAGAGCCCAGTGGTGGATCCAGCCTGAAGTCCTGCCCTCTCTCATCTGTCTGGAAAGGAGGTAGCACCTTTTTCGGGAAACGGGTTAGGGAGTAAAGACTGCACCCTACATGGTCCTGGTGGTGGGGGGGATAACAGTAAAGGAATTTGCAACGTTTTAATGCCATGCCTGATTTTTGGGTCAGGAGTGGTGACTTGGGTAACCACTTGGCGGGGGGGCCTGGGATTCCCTGCTGTGTGCCGTGATAACAGCAAATGGTGATAAGGAGAAAGCCAAGACCTGTGGCCTGATGCAGGGCTGGGGGCGGGGGGTGATCACTTCAGCAGGCACAACACACTTCACTGGCTGCGGAGGTGGAGGGGTGACTCTGGGAGCTCAGGGGCAATGGATCCAAAGAGGCTAGGGAGCTTGTGCCCTGGGAGACGGGGTACAGGGACTTTACTACCGCCTCTGCCAGCAGAGACCTGGCCTGAGACCCCATGGGCAGGGCCGCGACCCAGGACTAGAGGGGC